GGTATGGACAAGTAAGCAGGTAAGTATACTTTATGTCAGGTTCACGATGGGAAAAGTACAGGGTATGGTGGGAAGACAAGGAGGGGCATCTGACCCAGACCAGGGGGTAAAGCAGGGAGGGGATCCCCTCCAGAAGATCTGAGTTGGGGCCTAGACACAAGATACACTGTCCTCCTAAGATGAATGGGGTGCTTGAGCCGACTCTACCAGCCAGCTGGAGGGTTACCAGATTCTGTCTCCTCTTGCTTCTGGGTCCAGAAATTGCCTGCTGTCAGTCTAGGATGGTGGGGGGAGGGCTTGGTCTGAGGCTCTCCACAGTGCATGCCCCCTCTTCTTCCCAAACCTCATACTTGTTTGCTCCCTGTTCCAGGAGCTAGACGTGTTTACCTCCACTGTAATTTCTTCCCCATAAGTAGCATTTCTCAGCCCAAACTCCAGGTTTGCTGAGATGGATGCCTTTGGCTGAGGTGCTGGCAGAGCAGACTCTATGGGTCTGGGCCCCTCTCACTTCCGCTCCCACTCCAGGCCCTCTGAAGAGTTGGGAACAGGTGACATGCCACTGGAAGAAAAGGCCTAATGATGGCAGAGACGGGCGCAGCCACTGTGGGAGCCTGTGGACACTGTGGTGCTGCAGGGAGGGACCCAGCCCACTCAGAAGAGGTTGCCTGGTCCTCACCCCCCTGTGTCAGGGAGCTCATGGCTCCGGATCACCTGGTGTCTAAAGCTGCTTCCTCCTGCTGGATCAGGTGCTGCTTGGGTTCCCTGAAACCCTTGAGGACAGCACAAAAAGGGAGGGAGGAGAGCTCCAGCATTTTGTCAACTGAGGCAAGTTTAGGTGATTAAGCTAAGAAAGCAAAGCCACTCTGGCCCAGAGGATTATCTCTGAGGTGTGTTGGGAACCAAGAAGTAACTTAATGCCTACGAGGCAAACCAAACCCAAGATGATTCTCAACTAATTGCTCGCCTCTCCTTTTGCCAAGCCAAACTCCCTGTTATATAAAGGCCAGTCTCCTCTCTTGTCCCTATCCCTCTCAGCTCTTGCTAAGTGATCACTAGCTTGCCTCCAAGCTCTCTCACTATGAACAGACAAGTTTGCAAGAAATCCTTCAGTGGCAGGAGCCAGGGTTTCTCTGGCCGCTCTGCTGTGGTCTCCGGCAGCAGCAGGATGAGCTGTGTGGCCCGCTCTGGGGGAGCTGGTGGAGGGGCCTGTGGCTTCAGGAGCGGAGCAGGCAGCTTTGGCAGTCGCAGCCTCTACAACCTGGGCAGCAACAAGAGCATCTCCATCAGCGTGGCAGCTGGCAGCTCCCGGGCTGGAGGCTTTGGGGGAGGGCGGAGCAGCTGTGGCTTTGCAGGTGGCTATGGAGGTGGCTTTGGGGGCAGCTATGGTGGTGGCTTTGGTGGTGGCAGAGGAGTAGGTAGTGGTTTTGGAGGGGCTGGTGGCTTTGGTGGAGCTGGTGGCTTTGGTGGTCCTGGTGTATTTGGTGGGCCTGGCAGCTTTGGTGGTCCTGGTGGCTTTGGCCCTGGGGGCTTTCCTGGGGGAATTCAGGAAGTGATTGTAAACCAGAGTCTCCTGCAGCCCCTCAATGTGGAGATCGACCCCCAGATTGGGCAAGTAAAGGCCCAGGAGCGGGAACAGATCAAGACCCTCAACAACAAGTTTGCCTCCTTCATCGACAAGGTGAGGGCAAGGCCAAGAGGTGCTGTGGAGGGGGCTGACTCCTTTTCTCCCCTCTTTCATGCAGGTGCGGTTCCTGGAACAGCAGAACAAGGTCCTGGAGACCAAGTGGGAACTGCTCCAGCAGCAGACCACAGGCTCAGGGCCCAGCAGCCTGGAGCCTTGTTTTGAATCCTACATCAGCTTCCTATGCAAGCAGCTAGATTCACTTCTAGGGGAGAGGGGGAACCTGGAGGGAGAGCTGAAAAGCATGCAGGACCTGGTGGAAGACTTCAAAAAGAAGTGAGGGCTCCTCCTGGGAAGTTTCCCCTTCTAGTGTTCAAATGTGTGCCTCTTCTTGTTCCAGGTATGAAGATGAAATCAACAAACGCACTGCCGCAGAGAATGAGTTTGTGGGGCTCAAGAAGGTAGGTGAGCCTGGACCAGCATATCCAGGTTTGTCATTCTCTGGGTTTCTGACCTCCTCTGCAGGATGTGGATGCGGCTTTCATGAACAAGGTGGAGCTGCAGGCCAAAGTGGACAGCCTGACAGATGAAGTCAGCTTCCTGAGGACCCTCTATGAGATGGTGATTCCTTGGTTTGCAAGCTGCAGAACCTTATGGTAAGAGTAACTATCCATGTTTCCTGCAGGAGCTGTCCCAGATGCAAAGCCATGCCAGTGACACGTCTGTGGTTCTGTCCATGGACAACAACCGCTGCCTGGACCTGGGCAGCATCATTGCCGAGGTCCGCGCCCAGTATGAGGAGATTGCCCAGAGGAGCAAGTCTGAAGCTGAGGCCCTGTACCAGACCAAGGTGGGAACCCTCCCTGTGTCCTTGGATCCTGAAAAGCCACGTTGATTGGTTTTTCCTCTGTCAGCTTGGGGAGCTGCAGACCACAGCTGGCAGGCATGGGGATGACCTGAGGAACACCAAGAGTGAGATCATGGAGCTCAACAGGATGATCCAGAGGCTACGGGCTGAGATTGAAAATGTCAAGAAGCAGGTGGGGCTGGGTTTAACGGAGAGATCCCAGAGGGGTCACTATGCTAATTGATTTTCTACCTCAGAATGCCAACCTGCAGACGGCAATTGCAGAGGCTGAGCAGCGTGGAGAGATGGCCCTCAAGGACGCCAATGCCAAGCTCCAAGACTTGCAGACTGCCCTACAGAAGGCTAAGGATGACCTGGCTCGGCTCCTGCGTGACTACCAGGAGCTGATGAACGTCAAGCTGGCCCTGGATGTGGAGATTGCCACCTACCGCAAGCTGCTGGAGGGAGAGGAGTGCAGGTGAGGGGCCATGGGATCACCATTCTCCAGATAGAAAGAATTCACCTCTCCTCTTCCTTTTCAGGATGTCTGGAGAATGTCAGAGTGCCGTGTGCATTTGTAAGTAGCCCATTCAAAAAACCCTCTCCCTGTTTGCCTGAATTGTGTGCCTGTTGTCTTGTAGCAGTGGTCAGCAATGTCACCAGCACAAGTGGCAGCTCTGGCAGTAGCCGTGGAGTTTTTGGAGGGGTCAGTGGCAGTGGCAGTGGTGGCTACAAAGGCGGCAGCAGCAGCAGCAGCAGCAGTGGCTATGGAGTCAGTGGCGGCAGCGGCAGTGGCTATGGAGGGGTCAGCAGTGGCAGCACTGGGGGCAGGGGTAGCAGCGGGAGCTACCAGAGCAGCAGTAGTGGGAGCAGGCTCGGCGGTGCAGGTAGCATCTCCGTGAGCCACAGTGGAATGGGCTCCAGCTCTGGCAGCATCCAGACTTCTGGAGGAAGTGGCTACAAGTCTGGTGGTGGAGGCAGCACCAGTATCCGCTTCTCCCAGACCACGAGCTCAAGCCAGCATAGCTCCACCAAGTGATCTACTGTTCCAAATCTCTATAACCACCTGCTTCCCACTCAGCCTGCAATAGTGTTTCCCACTCTCTGCTTGGCATCAATAGATGCATAAGGGTCAACCACATTTTTCCTCAAGTTCCCTGGAGAAGAAGCTGAACTCCTGGTTTCTCCATCCCCATGACCTTCCCAGGGCCATGGAGGTCCTGCTGCTGGTCTGGGATGATGATGCCCCTGGAAACCTTCCTGCAATGGCCCCTTACTTTGGACAGCAACCCCTGAGCCCAAGCCAGTTTTGGCCTTCACAGCCTGGCCTGTTCCCACTCTGGCCCATCTCCCTTTCTTACTGGGAGTTGGAGATTTGAAGCCAGTCATCTCAGCACTGTCTGAGGAGGGCAGAGCCATGGGTTCTGTGCTGGAGGGTGCACGGCCAAGATCTCCAGACTGCTGGTTCCCAGGGAACCCTCCCTACATCTGGGCTTCAGATCCTGACTCCCTTCTGTCCCCTAATTCCCTGAGCTGTAGATCCTCTGGTGATGAGTATGTTGCACTTTCTTTTCTCAATAAATTGCACTGAACTTCACATTCTGGTGTTGGTCTTTTATTCCAGGAGTC